GAAAGAGAATTCAAAGGCTATAGACTCCTTAGATAAAAAAGGGCAGATTTATTAAAGAACCCTGATTTAATCATCCCACAATGTATACATGTATCCAAACATCACATAATACCCCATAAATAGGTATAATTATTAGTTGCTAATAAAAAATAAATTAAAAAGAAAATAATTTTTAATGTAAAAGTAACAGTTCTTTCTTTAACTGTGCATATTTAAATTTTTGCTCAATTTTAAAAAAAGAATCTCAAGGATAAGAACACTTGAGTCAAATGCAGGGAAACTCTGTCCTGATTTAAGGATCCAGGCTCTTCTAGTGTTCAAATATCAAACCAGGATATTTGCCTCTCAACTCCTTAACTGCATAAGCAGCTGACACATAGATTGGAGTTACTATGTGTTAAGTGCTGTTTCAAGTACTTTACTGATACCATCTAAGTTCTTACAACAATCCTATATAATATGTTCTATTATTATTTATGTCTTACAAATGACAAAAATTGTCACACTGAAGTTCATAGCTCTAAGTGGCAAAGGCAAGTTTCAAACTCTAGCATTCTTGTTCCTGAGTTCATGCTCTGAGGCACAGTGTTTTAATGCCTTTACAATAATGCTAATTAAATGGATTGTGATATTAGGAAAAGAAACCAAATTACTAGGATAGAATATACATCCAAGGACCAAATACATACAGTACAAGAAAAATAATTTAAATTTTCTATTCCATATTAAAGGTAATGTTCTTCTTAAACTGAGAGAATTTTTTCACTTTGTCAAATAGTTGGATCCTTTTAACTTTGGGGTATTTATATACTGTAGATAATCATTTCTCTGTTACTTCAGATTAATAATTTTTTGGAAAAATCATTAAAGAGGCATCTATATCTAGATAGACTAAGAGAAAGAGATGTTAACATTATGAATCTGACAATATACTTAAAGTGAAGGCGTTGGGAAAATGTTCGTATTACAAAGATAGTTATCATTTTGTCTCTTTCAAACACATTCACAGAAAGAAGTTCTTCAGATGCGAGGTTTCAACAAAACCACTGTGGTTACACAGTTCATCCTGGTGGGTTTCTCCAGCCTGGGGGAGCTCCAGCTGCTGCTTTTTGTCATCTTTCTTCTCCTATACTTGACAATCCTGGTGGCCAATGTGACCATCATGGCCGTTATTCGCTTCAGCTGGACTCTCCACACTCCCATGTATGGCTTTCTATTCATCCTTTCATTTTCTGAGTCCTGCTACACTTTTGTCATCATCCCTCAGCTGCTGGTCCACCTGCTCTCAGACACCAAGACCATCTCCTTCATGGCCTGTGCCACCCAGCTGTTCTTTTTCCTTGGCTTTGCTTGCACCAACTGCCTCCTCATTGCTGTGATGGGATATGATCGCTATGTAGCAATTTGTCACCCTCTGAGGTACACACTCATCATAAACAAAAGGCTGGGGTTGGAGTTGATTTCTCTCTCAGGAGCCACAGGTTTCTTTATTGCTTTGGTGGCCACCAACCTCATTTGTGACATGCGTTTTTGTGGCCCCAACAGGGTTAACCACTATTTCTGTGACATGGCACCTGTTATCAAGTTAGCCTGCACTGACACCCATGTGAAAGAGCTGGCTTTATTTAGCCTCAGCATCCTGGTAATTATGGTGCCTTTTCTGTTAATTCTCATATCCTATGGCTTCATAGTTAACACCATCCTGAAGATCCCCTCAGCTGAGGGCAAGAAGGCCTTTGTCACCTGTGCCTCACATCTCACTGTGGTCTTTGTCCACTATGGCTGTGCCTCTATCATCTATCTGCGGCCCAAGTCCAAGTCTGCCTCAGACAAGGATCAGTTGGTGGCAGTGACCTACACAGTGGTTACTCCCTTACTTAATCCTCTTGTCTACAGTCTGAGGAACAAAGAGGTAAAAACTGCATTGAAAAGAGTTCTTGGAATGCCTGTGGCAACCAAGATGAGCTAACAAAAAATAATAATAAAATTAACTAGGATAGT